AGCAATCACTCGAAGTGTGCCAGCACCTCCACTCACTTCACGTCAAGCGATTCCCATCATTGTTTCACTGATGGAGAAACCAAGGCCCAGGGCACTTGGGGCAAGGCGTTCAGGGGGCTTTCGGTCCGGAAGCAGCGTCGGGGCGGGAATTCGAACCCTGGGTTCCCACACTGGCCCGTGGCAGGGCCCCCAAGCCTTTTCCCAAACTGATCACAGAAAGTGACGACCCGTTCGCCCGGCGGACCGGGGGCGTCGGGCAGGTCCTGGTCCAAGTGAGTGCCCGCCCCTGCCCTGGGCTGGCAGAGTTCTTCCCCCAGCTGCAGGTAGACGTGGGAACCCGGCAGGGTACGGAGCTGCTGGCGCGGCACGCTGATTAGAAGCGGCGACTGCCCGTCAAGCATTCGCGCCTCTCCCCTCCCTTGACTTTCTTGGCAGGGTTAAGGGATAAGAGAAAGTGGAGTTGCCTCAGTTCTGGGAGAGCCCGTTTGTGGGTCCGGCACAGGTATCCATCGGGACTGACGCTGCAAAAGTCCTCTTGTGAAACAAGGAATAGGCTCGAGTCTTCGATTGGGTCGAGGGAGACGTCAATCAATGGATGGGCGTGTGCAAACGCAACACAACGCACAGTATTGGTTAGGATTTGGCGGGGGGAGTAGACAGCGGGGAAATGAGGCGGCTCATCTCGATTGGCCCAGAAAGAAGACGGTCGCGCCCTATGTACTCCGGGATTGGCTAGAGCGAGCCGCGTCCCCCCTCACGCCAACCACTGGTAAGCGAAGTGGGCCTCGCTCTCCCGGGTTAGCAGCCGTAGCCAGATCCGTTGAAAGGAGTGCAGAGAGGTCTCATTGCGCTCCCGAACAGACCTGACGTAGATCCGAAGTGGCCCGCGCCATCTCAACTATGAGGGGACACCCGTAGGCGGCGGGAGAGGGACGCCGCGAGGAGCCAATAAAGCTCCGCAACCGGAAGTGTCTTCTGGGAGGGGTCGTACCCGGAAGTGTGGCACCTCCCGGGCCGCACCCGGAAGTGTGATGCCACCGCCGCTACGGGGAAGTAATGGTATCCGGCCAATTGAGATTCGGAGTTAAAACAGGTGTTTGTATATCTCTATTTCCTGAGGCCCAGCGCCCGTCACCCTCGATTCCCCTCCCACTCAGGGATGTGCAGATGGAGGTCGGAGGAGACACTGCTGCCCCGGCCCCCGGGGGCGCGGAGGACTTGGAGGACACGCAGTTCCCCAGTGAGGAAGCTAGAGAAGGTGGAGGGGTTCACGCGGTCCCGCCGGATCCCGAAGACGAGGGCCTGGAGGAAACAGGTATGACTCCACTTAGTGGGGTCTTAAAAGGAATGCAGATGACCCACCAGGGGCTCCCTTTCAGGATCCAAGGACAAGGACCAGCCACCCAGCCCATCACCACCGCCCCAGTCAGAGGCCCTGTCAAGCACCTCTCGGCTCTGGAGTCCTGCAGCCCCTGAGAATAGTCCCACATGTAGCCCTGAGAGTAGCTCTGGAGGCCAGGGCGGGGACCCCAGTGATGAGGAGTGGCGCAGCCAGCGGAAGCATGTGTTTGTGCTGAGTGAGGCTGGCAAGCCCATCTACTCGCGGTATGGTAGTGTGGAGGCGCTGTCGGCTACCATGGGTGTAATGACCGCCCTGGTGTCCTTTGTGCAGAGTGCGGGAGATGCCATCCGTGCCATCTACGCTGGTGAGCAAACAGGTGGGAGGCAGAATGGGGGAGTACCCCCCCTTCTTACCCCTTCCTTCCCTAGAGGACCACAAGCTGGTGTTCCTACAACAGGGCCCACTGTTGCTCGTGGCCATGTCACGGACTTCTCAGTCAGCAGCCCAGCTGCGGGGGGAGCTGCTAGCTGTGCACGCACAGATCGTGAGCACACTTACACGTGCAAGTGTCGCCCGCATCTTCGCACACAAGCAGAACTATGACCTCCGCCGCCTGCTGGCTGGTTCAGAGCGCACACTGGACCGACTTCTGGACAGTATGGAGCAGGACCCAGGAGCCCTGCTCCTGGGTGCCGTGCGCTGTGTGCCCCTTGCCCGCCCGCTGCGAGACGCACTAGGTGCGCTCCTCCGACGTTGCACAGCGCCTGGCCTGGCGCTGTCAGTGCTGGCAGTAGGCGGTCGACTTATAACAGCAGCCCAGGAGCGAAATGTGCTGGCCGAGTGCCGGCTGGACCCAGCTGACCTGCAGTTGCTGCTCGACTGGGTGGGTGCACCAGCCTTTGCGGCGGGTGAGGCTTGGGCACCTGTGTGCCTGCCCCGCTTCAACCCTGATGGTTTTTTCTACGCCTACGTGGCCCGCCTGGATGCTATGCCTGTCTGCCTGCTGCTGCTTGGCACCCAACGTGAAGCCTTCCATGCCATGGCCGCCTGCCGGCGCCTGGTTGAAGATGGGATGCATGCCCTTGGTGCCATGCGTGCCCTTGGGGAGGCTGCCAGCTTCTCTAATGCCTCATCAGCCAGTGCTCCTGCCTACAGCGTGCAGGCTGTCGGGGCGCCGGGCCTCCGGCACTTCCTGTATAAGCCGCTGGACATCCCTGACCACCACCGCCAACTGCCCCAGTTTACCAGGTAGGCCCTGACCCTAAGGCAACTGGCTGGGTACCTTGTCCTCCACCTCCCTCCATCATGGCAGCCCTGAGCTAGAGGCCCCCTACAGCAGAGAGGAGGAGCGGCAGCGGCTGTCGGACCTGTACCACCGCCTGCATGCTCGTCTCCACAGCACCTCCCGACCCCTGCGCCTCATTTACCACGTGGCTGAGAAGGAGACACTACTGGCCTGGGTAAGTTGGGCAGGGCTCTGAGTGAATTAATTCCATCTGACTCTGTCTCCTCCGAAACCCCCAGGTGACCTCCAAATTCGAGCTCTATACCTGCCTCAGCCCTCTGGTGACCAAGGCAGGTGCAATCTTGGTAGTGACCAAACTCCTGCGCTGGGTGAAGAAAGAGGAGGACCGGCTCTTCATTCGTTACCCACCCAAGTACTCCACACCACCAGCCACCTCTACGGACCAAGCTGCCCATAATGGCTTGTTCACTGGACTCTGATAGTTGGAGCTCCCAGACCAGGCAGTGCTGGGAGCAACCACCTTTGTTTTTTACCTTCTGTCTACCCTGGAAATGTGTGTGGGGGTGTGTCTGTGGCCAGTCATTGTCTCCCTAAGCAATGGGGCAAGGTCTGAGGGCCCACCGATGAGAGAGATGGTGGCAGCCGCCAGGCGAGCAGGCTGCTTTCCCTGCCCAGTCATGCACCTCCCCCTCTGGGGAAATCCTTAGGCCTCCCTCTCCCTTCCCTCTGTCTCATCTCCTCCACTTGGATGATGCTCTAGCCTCTGTCAGGGACTGTCCCCTCCAAACTTGCTTCCGTGGTCTGCCTCCTAGTTGAATCTCAGCCCTGAGTGTCCAGATCTGGCCAAGGTGTCTAGGGTGGCCCACGGGGGTGCTGGAATTGGCACTTCAGGGCCAGGCTATGCTTGGGACTGGCCTGAGGGTATTTTAAAGAAAAAAACTACATAAAAGGCCTAAAAGTAAGACCCACAAGGATATTCCTTTGCCCTTCTTGTACTTTTTTCATCTTTACCCTGCCAGAAATGACCCGCCCTCAATGCTGGCTGCTGCTAACATTAATGAGAAGGTGGCCTTCAGTGTCCACCTGTGGAACCCAGGACACAGCACCTGACTGCACACAGTGGCTGAAATCCAGCATTTTTACATAGGAGATGCACTTAGCCTCTAAGCCTCGTTTTACTCATCTGTGAAACAGAGATAAGTAACCCTCTCTCATGAACTCTTTGATGAGGATTTGTAAACGAAAACAGACTCGAACTATTGTGTACCACCACATAGCACATGCACGTCTGTCCCAGACTTTGACAACCTGCACAAGACAAGCAGCCTAAAGCAGGAGAGACCTCCCTAGGGTTTTGTGTGTGTGCACACTACCCTCACTCCCCAACTGGCCATTACCCTAGTTCTGCCCTTGTTTGTGGAGTTACAGCCTCAAGGTTGTAGCATGTGTGCTGGCAATCAGGGCCGCAGTGTGTTCTGCGCCTGCCCAGAGCTGACTCCTGATTTAACCGCTGGCGTAACCGCGGGTTGCACGCATGCGTGCTGAAAAGCCTTTCACCCTCACGTGGTTTCTTTTTTAACCAGTCATCAAGCGAGGCTCGCGCGCAGGCCCCGCGTTGGAAAATGGCGGGGAAGCTGAAACCTCTGAATGTGGAGGCGCCAGAAGCTACTGAGGAGGCTGAAGGTAGTGAGGGCAAGTGGGCTGCACTCCTTTCTCTCCAACCAGGGCAGAAAGGAGGGAGGATTCGTCCCATTACAATAATGAAATAATGATATTCTAATTTTTTTAAATAAAATGTTAAGCCTTTTGTTATTGAAGAAAAACAATTTTTTAACCGTTCAGCACAGTGGAGATAAATTAACAGGCATATTCTTATCACCGAGATTAACTTTTGTCAACTGTAGTGTATACGTTGTTGAAAGTAAACAACATGTAGTTCAGTACGAAAGTCTTCAAACAAAAGTGGGGCGGTGGGGATGTTCTCATAACAATCACCGTGCTGCAGCCACCCCTTATTAACAGTAATTCCCAGTGTCGCCATTTCACACCTAACACATATGACACTTTGATGGACTCTTAAACCTCCTAATCGAACATGGCCTCCCCCACAGCCTCTTTTCTCCAGGGTATTGACTTGAATGACAGGCAAAGGAGGGTGGAGGGGTGTCGGCCTAGACACTATTGGAAATTGTATTCCATCCAAAAGAAAAAAAAATCTCAGGCCGGGCACGGAGGCTCACGCCTGTAATCCCAGCACTTTGGGAGGCCGAGGCGGGCGGATCACGAGGTTAGGAGTTCGAGGCCAGCCTGACCAACATGGTGAAACACCATCTCTACTAAAAAACTATATATACATATACATATGTGTGTATGTGTATTTATATGTATGTATGTATGTGTGTGTATATATATATATATGTATATGTGTATATATATATATATGTGTATATATATATATATATACACACACTAATCAGCCGGGCGCGGTGGTGTGGGCCTGTAATCGCAGCTACTCAGGAAGCTGAGGCAGGAGAATCACTTGAACCCGAGAGGCGGAGGTTGCAGTGAGCCGAGATCATGTCACTGCACTCCAGCCTGGGTGACAGAGTGAGACTCCGTCTCAAAAGAAAAAAAATTCTCCCTTGGCCGGGCTTGGTGGCTTATGCCTGTAATCCCAGCACTTTGGAAGGCCGAGGCGGGTGGGTCACCTGAGGTCAGGAGTTTGAGACCAGCCTGGCCAGCATGGCGAAACCTCGTCTCTACTAAAAATACAAAAATTGTCCGGGTGTGGTGGCGGGCGCCTGTAGTCCCAGCTACTGGGGAGGCTGAGGCAGGGGAATTGCTTGAACCCGGGAGGCAGAGGTTATCGTGAGCTGACATTGCGCCACTGCACTCCAGCGCGGAAGACAGAGTGAGCAAAAAAAAAAAAAAAAAAAGAAAAAACAAAAAGAAAAAAATCTCCCAAGGCAGTCATGCATTTGTATGCCACTAGCATTTTTTTGTTATAGAAATATTCAAAGTGTACCAACGTAGAGAAAATAGCTTTAAACAAAGCCCATGTGTACCTATCAGTATGCTTTAACTGTTGTCACCTTTCTGCCCCACTTTTATCTATCTCGAACACCCCTTTCTGCACACTCTTTAAACCACTGTATTAACAAACACATTAGACTGCATCCTGCCAGACCTACCCATACAGACATCAAAGTAATGATTATTGCTTATTGCCTGACCTAGGATGTGAGCTCCATGAGAACAGAGACTGTTTACCTCTCGCTCCCCTGCACCTAAAACAATGCCTGCTTGGTGTAAAGTAAGTGCTCAGTAATTTTTTAATGTGTGACCAATGAAATAACTTCAAGAGCAGAGAGCTCTTTTAGATTAGAGGCACATACTAAGTGCCAGCATTCAACAAAAGACAGACGGAAATAAGACAGATGCAAATAGATCTCATTTATTAACTGTGTAATGCAGCTGCCACTGCAATTAAAAAAAAAATTTTAGTATCAACCTTTCAAATTCCTCAAAATTAAAGTTATGACTAACTTCACCAGCAAAGGAAAAATTGAAGGATGTATCAAGTTGCCATTTCTAGCCCATCAAATCGGCTTTATAAAGGGAAGCATAGTATCTGGTATTGACGACCTTGTAGAGAAACAGGCCTTTTCCTGCCTCAGGGAAGAGAGCTGACTCAAAGTAAAGGCTTTGCTAGAGGCAGTCGGCAGAGTATTTTTAGCATCTAAAATGCTCTTCCACTTCGGCAGTGACCATGCGATGTAATCAAAGGAGAATACGTAAGTGTATGGACCAGGAATGGTCACTGGAGTGTTGATGTAGGCACAACACAAGAAGTAGTCACAGAAATTGCTAAGTCTAGGTTTATGTGTGCATGCTGTGGAGTGTCTCTGTGGTGGATTTCTTTTTAAGAGGCAGAAAAAAATTCTAATTTAAATGTATTAAATTATAAGTTCTAATTTAAATGTATTAAAATTAAATTATAAGTTGATAGGATTATTATTGACACACAAGGAGCTCCAAAAGAGATCGTATTTTTATTAGAGACAAGCCAGTTGGGATTGAAACAAAAATGGAGGGGGGTATAGCCCTGTGTATGTTGCACAGAAAAAGTATCTGAATGATAAAGGCCTAAGTGATAACTCTGGACAAGGAATTTGGATTTTGGGAGTAGTGCAGAGGTAGAGGCATTTTTGTGATTTATTGTTCTATTTTTTCTTCTAGAAAAATGTAAGTAGTCATATATAATTTTAAAATATAAAGGAGAAGAGGCAAAATGTTGAATGGCACCTGAGGATCCTATATTCATATTGGATCAGTATTAACATCCAGGTTTTGATTGTTGTACTATGGTTACCTGGTAGATTCCCTTTGTATATAGGAAATAGACACTGGAATAGTAAGGAGTAGTGGGTCAAGATGTCTGCAACTTATTGTTCAGAATCACTCACAAATGGGAAATCTGATATAAGGACAAAATGGGAGCACTGTGGCCTATTTTTACAACTTTTGTGTACATCTGCAATTGTTTCAAAATAAAATGTTTAAAAGGGTGCTCTTACTGTGCTGGCCATTTTCTTTTGTAA